AGGGAAGAACAGAGGGAAGGATGGACCGAGGGACAAAAGGAGCAAGAAACAGAGAACGGAAGGCAGAGACAAAAACGGTCTTATGCCTCCAGAGCCAACAGGACCCAGCACTCCAGGAAAATGTTGGGTTCCCATTGCGGGCTAAGTGCTGGGCCCACAGCCCCGTTGGCCGGCGGGGCGATGAGCGGCCCTCTGGATCGCCAGCCTGGGTTACTTCATCCCGGAGCAATTCAGACCAATTCCGTTTCCGAAGGAATGAGCGAATTCCCCGGAAAGCAATGAGTTGAGACTCAGGTGGTTGTCTGCTTTTCATCCACATGGTTCACAGATGACATATCCCCACGTTGAGCCCTGCAACAGAGCTCGAGGTGGATAGTCCCATCCACACAGGAGTCACACTGAGGCCAACTGAAGCGTGATTCTGGATTCCACGTTCTTTGCTCTCTGCAAAGGTGCCTGTTGCTCAAGTTTCTGCCCCCCGAAAGCATGACCATGTTGACTGTTTGTTTCCCGAGCTCTGTGGGGCCCCGGAAACTTCCAGGAATGCGTGGAAGACCAGCATCATGTCGGTGCTCTCCTTTCCAGTTTTCAAACAGGCTATATTGGAGACTCCCCACTTTGCAGGAAACAAGAATCCATCGTCAGGCCGTGATGTACGGGATGTTTCTTTTCTCTGTGGTTTCGCTCTCGTTGTCTACGTGAAAATGAACAAGATCCACACAACTGCGTGTGTGAGACTATCACGGCAACTGTGACACCCAGGCGCTGGCAATAGAGTTGGCAGCCTGATCCCGGGACAAAGGTACTGATGGACATCCAGATACTCCCCGCCACAATCACTGGCAAACCCACTCCCAAACACACAGACGCACAGGGGCGCACGCGCGGGAACACAAGCACACACACAGACACACAAAGACACAGACAACTTGAAGGAGAGCAAGGGACAGAGGGATGGAGAGATAGAAACGGAAGGAGAGAGAGAAACAGCCATCGAGAGAGAGATAGAGAGGAACTGGGGAGATTGAGAGAGAGAGAGAGAGAGAGCAAGGTGGAGAAGGAAGCAGAGAAAGGGAAAGGGTGAGGGAGCTACAGAGGGAGAGCAACAGAGCCTTGGAGAGGGAGGCTCTATCTGGTAGACAGGGTCCCCTTTGCCAGGGTAGGGTGGAGGGTGACTGGGCCGGGCTGGAACAGGGGGGCAGGGCCGCCACTGCGGGAAAATCAACGGAGCCCTGAGACGTGTTTTTACTTGGATTGGTTGGTGGCCTTGGGGGTGCGTTTCGTAGCGTCATTCTTTTTTTGGCTCCTCCCTGTCCTCTTGGTGCTGTGGGCCCTGAAAGTTGTAGAGTGCGCCCCTCACTGTGGCAGGAGCAGTGGCGCTGAGCGTGCCCACGGGCCGCGGCTTGGGTCTCTCGTTTTCCGGGTGGTATGGCCTTAGACAATGGCAGTGGCGCCTGGCTGGCCCAAGAGCCCGGTCCAGCTACGCCCGCCTGATTCCAGGCGTCACCACCAACCCGGGGCCGCGAGGCTGGGATCAGGCACCCCGGAGCCGCTTGCCCGTGGCCGGGCTGCTCTCCCCCTCTACGCCCAAGCACCACCAGTCGCCGCGCTGCGCTTTCTGCCGACCTCCCAGAGCGTCCAGCTGTCGCTGGCGGCCAGACCACGCGCGAGACCTACGCGGTGCCAGAGGCCTCCATCCCCTGCCAGGGCTCTGGACTCTCCATGCGACCACCCTCTCGCTGACACTCCAGGCCTTCCCCAGGCTCTGGAGCTCCAGAGCTTCCAACACCTGGGGCCCGCTCAGGACGGGGTGTGCTCCGAGGCGTCAGGGCCCAGGGCCCAGGGTCCTGGGGTACCCTCTGGTCCTCCGCCTTGCCGCGGAAAAATTATTTTGGATTCCTCGCCGCCCCTCCTGCAAGGCCCCCTCTTGCCCCACACACCCAGAGCCGCCAGGGCTGCCCAGGGGCTAACAGCCGGCCCAGCCCCGCGGGCCCTTTTTCTCACAACGCCCACACCATCGTCGCTTGTTCCGACGAGGACCCGCCGTGGCCAACGGGGCAGGAAGGCTCTGCTTTGCCCCGTGCTAGCACTAGAGCCCCGGCAGCCTCATCCCGGGAAAGAGGGGCTGACGGACACCCAGACACACCCCACCACTACCACGAGCAAACCCCCCCTGACACACACACGGATAGACACGGGTGCACGCGCGCGGACACACACACACCACACCCGTGCACACACACACGGACACACAAAGACACAGACACAGAGAGCTTGAAGGGAGACCACCCCTCATATTGTCTTATGCCCAATTTCTGCCTCCAAAGAAAGAAGTAAAATCTAAAAGGCAGAAATGAAATCCACAGGCAGACAGCCCTGCGCCACACCCTGGGCCTGGTAGTTAAAGATCGACCCCTGACCTACTCGATTATGTTATCTATAGATTACAGACATTATATAGAAAAGCACTGTGAAAATCCCTGTCCTGTTTTGTTCTGATCTAATTACCGGTGCATGCAGACCCCCGTCCCGTACCCTCTGCTTCCTCAATCCATCACGACCCCCTCACACGGACCCCCTTAGAGTTGTAAGCCCTTAAGAGGGACAGGAATTGCTTACTCAGAGAGCTAGGTTTTTGGAGACGTGAGTCTGCCTATGCTCCCAGCTGAATAAAGCCCTCCCTTCTACAACTCGGTGTCTGAGGGGTTTTGTCTGCAGCTCC